AGCTGGGAGGATTGGGAGGGTGGAGAGCTGCAGCTCCCTTGAGCTGTCTGGGTCTTTGTGCCCAGCCTGGAATCTCACCTGAGGCTCAGGGTGCCCACCAGGTACGTCCACCAGCCCAGGGGCCTCAGCCACCTGCCGGGAGCGGCGCAGGAAGACAAGGAAGTCATCGGCTGTGGCTAGTGCAGCGCCCACCCCCAGTGGGTCCGCCAGATAGGCCTGCGTGTCACCCCAGTCGGTGGCACCCTGCTGTCGCAGCCAGGCAGCTGAGCTGGACCAGTTGGTGCCCAGGAAGTCTCGGTAGGAAGTAAGGCCCAGGCGCAGGAGCAGCTGTGGCCCCCGAGAGCCAATAGGCGCCAGGGTGGCTGAGTGCAGGCGGAACTTGGGGGCGTCGAAGAGCCAGGGTTGGGCCTTTAGCCGGGTCTCCCAGATGGCAGTGATGGCCTCGTCCCCACCTGGCAGTGGGCGACGGTCATGGGCGGGGCTCAGCTCGGCCTGTATCTGCTCCTGGGGCAGGCCCCCGCCAGGGCACTGCAGCAGCAAGGTCACCTCAGGATCCATGGTCTGAACGGGGCAGCTCTGGGGGAGGATACGGCCAGGCCTGTCATCCAGGGGGGCCACTACCACTCCTGGGCTGCGCAGCTAGCCCCCTCTGTCGCAGACCTCCTGAGGGTATCCGCAGCGCTTCTCCACCCCCCTGACCACTCCTTGGGCAGTAAAACGTGCCATCTTCCCCGCAGGAGCCCCGAGTCCCGCAGGGTATCCAGGACGCCCGGGCATCCCTACCATCCAGAGGTCTTGGGTTCAGGCGCCCCAAATGCCCATGTCCCCCAAACCCAGGGGTCTGCCTCCGACCCGGGGCGCGCGGGGACCCCTTTCCAGGGCCCGGAAGCTCCAGCCTCCAGCGGGCGCTCACCAGCCGCCGGGTCCCTCAGGCTCCGCCCCTTCCCCGAAGCGGAAGTGCCCGCCCCCTTTCCACGCGGCTTTTCATTGGCGGGTCCGCCGCGGTCGAGGATCCTGGAGGTTTGTCCCCGCCGCCCCGACGCTTCCGCCCGGTCCGTCGGCACGTCGGCCCTGCCTCCCGGACCACCCTGCGGGGCGCACCAGCGATCTGGGGTGCGGGGCTCGGCCTCCCTGCGCTCCTGGCTGACCGTGTGACCTTGGGCAAGTCTGGCCTGCTGGGCCTTAGTTTCCCTAAGCAGTCCCCCCTCGTCACTGCCCCCCACAGGTCTTAACCATGAACTTCTCTGGAGGAGGGAGGCAGGAAGCAGCAGGGTCCAGGGGTAGAAGGGCTCCCAGACCCCGAGAACAGGTGCGCGCCTCCTCCCCACCCCCTCCCACCAGGGAGACTAGGGGCCACCGCTGGGTTCTTTCAGGACCGAGACGTGCAGCTGTCCAAGGCTCTGTCCTATGCCCTGCGCCATGGGGCCTTGAAGCTGGGGCTTCCCATGGGAGCTGGTAAGTAGGGGCCTTGGAGGCTGGGGCTTGAGGGTTAGCTCCTGAGCACCCTGCCTGCCCACAGATGGCTTCGTGCCCCTGGGCACCCTCCTGCAGTTGCCCCAGTTCCGCGGCTTCTCTGCTGAAGATGTGCAGCGCGTGGTGGACACCAATAGGAAGCAGCGGTTCGCCCTGCAGCTGGGGGATCCCAGCACTGGCCTTCTCATCCGGGCCAACCAGGGCCATTCCCTGCAGGTCGGGGTGAGGGGACAAGTGCGAGACGAGATGAAGGGGGTCTCACTGCTACCCGTTCAACCAGGTACCTAAGTTGGAGCTGATGCCCCTGGAGACACCGCAGGCCCTGCCCCCGATGCTAGTCCATGGTACATTCTGGAAGCACTGGCCATCCATCCTACTCAAAGGCCTGTCCTGCCAGGGAAGGACGCACATTCACCTGGCCCCAGGACTGCCTGGAGACCCCGGTATCATCAGTGGTCAGTGCCCTCCCCTCCACCTAGCTACTCCCTGCCCAGGCCTCAGCTCCAGCTGTCTCTGCAGGCATGCGGTCCCATTGTGAAATAGCTGTGTTCATCGATGGACCCCTGGCTCTGGCAGGTGAGTCTGGACAAAGCAGGAGCTGCCCTTGCGAGGGCATGAGTCACATCTCTGGCTCTGTCAGCAGATGGAATACCCTTCTTCCGCTCTGCCAATGGGGTGATTCTGACTCCAGGGAATACTGATGGCTTCCTCCTTCCCAAGTACTTCAAGGAGGCCCTGCAGCTACGCCCTACCCGTGAGAACCACCACCCCAGCCCCTATTCCTTGCCCTTTCTCTAACCAACTCTTGTCTTTATCAGGAAAGCCCCTTTCCTTGGCTGGTGATGAAGAGACAGAGTGTCAGAGTAGCCCCAAGCACAGCTCCAGAGAAAGGAGGAGGATCCAACAATAAAATATTAATTTATAAAAAAGAAATTTTAAAAAGTAACAAGAAAGAACTCGTTTGAAACCATGTTTCATCATCCTGTAGCTACATCTGGTCTTCCTTGTGTGCTGGGGGA